AGGAAAAACACTCATGTTCAAATGGAAATTAAATACGTGTCTGATAGATTACACAAATGTCTTGGACACATCTATGAACAGTGTCTGGCACCAGCTGGCTCTAGCACAGAAGGGTTTGCTGTGTACCTGAGGGAGACTCTGTCATACTTGACCCAAAGAGGCCCGCTTGGTGACCAGGCAGGCATAGTAAGCATGGAGAACAACACTTGTTCTCTTTCTCCCAGACCCAGACAGGAAACAGAAAACTTTCCTCAAGTTTACTACAGGCCTTTTTAGCGGGCCATGTTGCCACTGGCTGGCATTCTCAGAGAAAACACCTCTCCGCTAAAAAGTAAAATCCAGATTCTCCCAGGGTGTCTAAGATCCTAGGAACCGGAGCCCCACCACTGGGTAGAGAACAATCAGAATGAGGCTTTCTTCCCTCACTTCGGGAGGTTGCTGGCTCTGAAGCCCGGCTCCAAAGCCCCTCTTCCAGGCCACTTCCCCGACTGAGCCAGACCTGTTGCTCTTAGGACGCTCTGAGCCAGGCCTAGGGCCCCGCTCCATGTGGCCTGCCTGGACCCTAGAGGGCCGCGCTCTGGAGCTGCCACAGATGCCAGAGGCGCGACTCTTTTTCCTATTCCTAGGAGCGGAAGACAGAAACAGTGGCCTTGGGGACAGAGGGGTGGGAACACCCCACGTCCACTGCAAGAGAACGAAGTGGAAGAAGGGATTTCGGCTTCGGAGCCGGCAGGGGCCTGGGCACTGGAAAGCCCGCGCGGAGTTCTCTCGCCTCTCGCCGCCCAGGTACGCCTCCCCGGACCTTTTGTACGACTTACCGTTGGAAATGGTCACACATTCCTTCTCCCCTTAGAGCGAACACTGTCATAACCACTGAAGCGCGGGCCGAGGAGCGCCACATCGGCCACAGGCTTTGTTGCCCCGCCTTCAAAGCCACTGCGCGTGCGCATTGCTTTGACTTCACGTTCCCAGGGGGCTGTGGGAAGCGGAAATGCTCGGCTGACCCGGAGGGTGGCGCTTCGTTCACACTGGCTGTTGTCATCCGCCCCTGAGGTTTCAGGCTGTCGGCAGTGAAGTAAGCGGGAGGGTGAGGTGGTGATGGTTTTGAATTGAATCTCCTGTGGTCATTGTGTTTCCAGGGTCAGAGTGCAGACCTGAGACCACTGCTCACCGATTTCAGACTCCAGTTTATCTGTGCCTCGGCTTCCCCACTTAGTCGCAGAAGACTTAGGCTGAGGCCCCAGGAAGAGGTGAGTTCCCTGGGTCACAGGCAGAGATCTAGTGAACTCAACCCTTCTAATTCTGTATTTGTAGATCTCCATCCTTTGCAGGAGCACAACAAGATGGCCATGTCCCAGGTGAGTTCTAATGTACCCCTACTTTTTTTCCACTGGGGTGCTAAAGAGGAATGTGCCGTTACAGGAATCATTGACCTTCAAGGACGTGTTTGTGGACTTCACCCTGGAGGAGTGGCAGCAACTGGACTCTGCCCAGAAGAACCTCTACAGGGATGTCATGCTTGAGAACTACAGCCACCTGGTGTCCGTGGGTGAGGGACCGCGCCACAGGGTGATGCAGAATTAACAAAGTCCTATGTCATGTCCCCTAAACAGGGCATCTAGTTGGGAAGCCAGATGTGATCTTCAGGTTGGGACCAGGTGACGAGTCCTGGATGGCAGATGGAGGGACCCCGGTACGGACCTGTGCAGGTGAGGACAGGCCAGGTGAGTCAGGCCAGGGAAAAGGGACCAGGTTGCAAGTTTGATGATTCATTGCATTTTCTTCTAGAAGTCTGGGAAGTTGACGAGCAGATAGATCACTACAAGGAAAGCCAAGACAAATTTCTGTGGCAAGCTGCATTCATAGGCAAGGAAACACTGAAGGATGAAAGTGGTCAAGAATGTAAAATATGTAGAAAAATCATTTATCTCAACACAGACTTTGTTTCTGTAAAACAAAGACTCCCTAAATATTATTCATGGGAAAGGTGTTCAAAACATCATTTAAACTTTCTTGGTCAAAATAGAAGCTATGTAAGAAAGAAAGATGATGGATGTAAGGCATATTGGAAAGTATGCCTCCATTATAATCTTCATAAAGCTCAACCTGCAGAGAGATTTTTTGACCCTAATCAACGAGGGAAAGCCCTCCACCAAAAGCAAGCCCTTAGAAAAAGTCAGAGAAGTCAAACTGGGGAGAAACTCTACAAATGTACTGAATGTGGAAAAGTGTTTATCCAGAAAGCAAACTTAGTTGTACATCAAAGAACTCACACCGGAGAGAAACCTTATGAATGCTGCGAATGTGCAAAAGCCTTCAGCCAGAAGTCAACCCTCATAGCACACCAGAGAACTCACACAGGGGAGAAGCCCTATGAATGCAGTGAATGTGGAAAAACCTTTATCCAGAAGTCAACTCTGATTAAACATCAACGAACTCATACAGGAGAGAAACCATTTGTATGTGACAAATGTCCAAAAGCCTTTAAGAGTTCATATCATCTTATTAGACATGAAAAAACACACATTAGACAAGCATTTTATAAAGGTATTAAATGTACTACGTCCAGCCTTATATATCAAAGAATTCACACAAGTGAGAAACCTCAGTGCAGTGAACATGGGAAAGCCTCTGATGAGAAGCCCAGTCCCACTAAACATTGGAGAACTCATACAAAAGAGAACATTTATGAGTGTAGTAAATGTGGGAAAAGCTTCAGAGGAAAGTCACACCTCTCTGTTCATCAGAGAATTCATACAGGAGAGAAACCCTATGAATGTAGTATATGTGGGAAGACTTTCAGTGGAAAGTCACACCTCTCTGTCCATCATAGAACTCATACAGGAGAGAAACCTTATGAATGCAGAAGATGTGGGAAAGCCTTTGGGGAGAAGTCAACCCTTATTGTACATCAGAGAATGCATACAGGAGAGAAACCCTATAAATGCAACGAATGTGGGAAAGCCTTTAGTGAGAAGTCACCACTGATTAAACATCAGAGAATTCATACAGGAGAGAGACCCTATGAATGCACTGACTGTAAAAAAGCCTTCAGTAGGAAGTCAACTCTCATCAAACATCAGAGAATTCATACAGGAGAAAAACCTTACAAATGTAGTGAATGTGGGAAGGCCTTCAGTGTGAAATCAACTCTCATTGTGCATCACAGAACTCATACAGGAGAGAAACCTTATGAATGCAGAGACTGTGGGAAAGCATTCAGTGGGAAGTCAACTCTCATTAAACATCAGAGAAGTCACACAGGAGATAAAAACCTATGATTATACTTGAGAGTGGGATAATTATACTAGTAGTTATTTGTCATTTGACTATTACTAGTCTCATTATTTGTCAAATAATCATGGCGAGTAATCTTATAAATGTCCAGAATATTGGAAATTCTTCATATGTTAATGTTCATTTAACTTAATACAAAGTACAAAAGTATAATTCCAGAGGTGTCAATAAATGTGATCAGTTTTTTCACCCAGAATTCTTCACCCAGGAGTGAAGAACTGTATGTCAAATAATTCAAAAGGGGCAAAACTGAATGTAGTTATGTGGGAAAGCCTTCAGAAATAATTTAAATGGCACTGTTTATCAGAGTATGTATGCCGAGGAAAACTAAGAATTTAGTGAGCTTATAAAACCATGGTAGCCAGGCGTGGTACGTAGCTCACACCTGTAATCCTAGCACTTTTGGGAGGCTGAGGTGGGCAGATTGCTTGAGCTCACAAGTTTGAGACCAGCCTGGGCAACATGGCAAAACTCTGTCTCTACAAAAAATACAAAAGTTATCTGAGTGTAGTGGTGCATACCTTTAGTCCCAGCTACTCAGGAGGTTGAAGTAGGAGGGTGGCTTGAGCCCAGGAGGCAGAGGTTGCAGTGAACTGAGATCGTGCCACTGCACTCCAGCCTGGGCATTATAGCCAGACCTTGTCAAATAAATAAATAAACAAACCCATGGTATAAATGAGAGGAATCATGCTCTATATTCTTTTATTAATAGAGACAGGGTCTTGCTATGTTGCCCAGGCTGGTCTTGAACTCGTAGCGTTAATTGATCCTCCCACCTTTGCCTCCCAAAGCACTTGTATTATAGATATGAGCCACCACACTTACCATGTTCTTTACCAAACATTTTGTGGAAGAGGTGTAGAGGTGGCAAACAATTATAAATTTAAGATATGTTCACTGTGGAGTAGAGTATGATTATTTATTTATTTAGAGATGGAGTTTCGCTCTTCTCGCCCAGGCTGGAGTGCAGTGGCACGATCTTGGCTCACTGCAGCCTCTGCCTTCCAGGTTCAAGTGATTCTCCTGCCTCAGCCTCCCAAGTAGCTGGGATTACAGGCACCCACCACCACACCCGGCTAATTCTTTTTTTTTTTTTTTTTTTTTAGTAGAGACGCAGTTTTGCCATGTTGGGCAGGCTGGTCTCGAACTCCTGACCTCAGGTAATCCGCCCGCCTCAGCCTCCCAAAGTGCTGGGATTATAGGCGAGAGCCACCACGCTCAGTGAGTATGACATTTTTAAAAGAACAGTATAAAGCATAAAATATCCCATGTGGGGCAAACTCCCAGATTATTTTCCTAAACAAATAGAAAAAATGCTTCCTGAAATAGGGTAAGAGAGGATGAGTCATCAGGATCCCTGAAACAAAGATCTCAAACAGGAGACCTTACGTATATTATTCATCAATATCTTCAGTGCAAAAATGCAAAGCCATTACAGAAAGGGCACATAGTAAGCTTTTACATACTTTCCTTAGGAACAGTGCTTAGAACTTAAAATTCTCCATGTTTTAATAAAGAGTAATAATTTTATGGTGAAGCAATATAAGATTTAAAATTTTCAGAGTATCTTCCATAACAGCAGTATTATTTAAAGTAGTGAAAAAATAAGACAATTTAATATCCAATGATAGATGATTAAAAATTGGTATGTCAGGTGAAATAACATGCACCAATTAAGACTACTGGCAAATTTGGGAAAATGTTCGTGGTAAATCATTAGGTAAAAAATATTATAAAACAATAACCATATGATTAATATTGTACAAACAGGAAGTATATGAACCATTATATCAGTGATTCTGGGTGGTTGACATATAAAAATTTTGTGATGAGTAAAGTTATATGCACATATAAGTATAAATTTGTATTTATTTAAGTATAAATTTGTATTCACCTATTTCATAGGTGAGTGTGTGTGTATAGATAAACACATGGAACAAAAAGTTAGGTATATCTGTGTAGTGTGGAGGGAAAAAGCTAGGAAAGAAATACACCAAATTATTAAGTAAATTGGCATTTGAATGTGGGGATTATTGATGTGTAAAAATTTTTTTGATTGTAGTCTCCAGAAATCACCAATAAAGTATATCGTTTAAAGTGTATATTACGCATGCTTATTTTCTTTTCCCATCCA